TCTCCTGCCTCAGCCTCCTGAGTAGCTGGGATTACAGGCACCTGCCACATCCTGTTAGTTTTTGTATTTTTAGTAGAGATGAGGTTTCACCATGTTGGCCAGGCTGGTCTTGAACTCCTGACCTCAAGTGATCCACCTGCCTCAGCCTCCCAAAGAGCTGGGACTGCAGGCTTGTGCCACCGTGCCTGGCCTAAAGCCAGAGCTTCTGTCACTTAAGGCAGTGGATTTTTTAAGATGGAGTTGGGGAGCCTACAGTCCCATTTAAGCATCTAATGAAAGCTCTGGCTCTTAATTTCAGAAAAAAATGTACACATACAACAAAATTACGTGTAGTACACTTGGGGGCTGGGGGGCAAGATATTCCCTAAAATCTATCCAAATACATTGTATGGGCTAAGTGTAGTGGCTCATGCCTGTAATCCCAGCACTTTGGGAGGCTGAGGTGGGAGGATCACTTGAGCTCAGGAGTTCAAAACCAGCCTAGGCAACATGTGAGACCCCTGTCTGTACAAAAAAATTTAAGAAGTTATCTGGGTATGATGGCACATGCATCTGTGATCCCAGCTACATGGGATGCTTAGACAGGAGGACTGCTTGAGCCGTGGAGGTGGAGGCTGCTGTGAGCAGTGTTTGCACCACTTCACTCCAGCCGGTGAGACAGAGCAAGACTCTGTCTCTAAACAAAAAAATATATAGTCTATGGATTCCAGGTTAAGAACGCCTCCTCTGAAGGGTTCTCCACCCCAGGAGTTTGTTATTTCTCCATGAAGACAGGACTCAGGGTTTGAAGGGTGCCAGAGTCTCTGAAACAATCGGTTGATTCAATGGTGGTGATGGAGGGAAAAGTTGACAAGAATGTCAGCACCAGCACCACAAAGGGAACAGGAAAGGCAGTGCTTGGGATAGATGCTCCAGGACCTGGCGCGTCAGTACCCACAACCATCCCCTGTGTTGGGCCTCTGCATTGCCTGGCAACCAAGCTGCCACGCCCGCCCATGCGTAACAAGTCCTTGTTCGCCTCTCCCTCTTCTGGCGGTCACTCGAAACCGCCGGGCCTGAAGCGGGCGCTCTTCCAGCCTGGAGAAGGCTGCGGGTCTCCATCCGTGGCGCCTCGCCAGCTGCAGGACGACGCGGGCTCTTGAGGGGCAGAGCAGCGCATCATGCAGGTGAGGGTCGGGACCTGCCGAGCCACCCTGGATGTTAATTTTCTTTTCTTTTCTTTTTGTGTAGGATCCCAATGAAGATACAGAATGGAATGACATTTTAAGAGATTTCGGCATTCTTCCTCCTAAAGAAGAGTCAAAAGATGAAATTGAAGAAATGGTTTTACGTTTACAGAAAGAAGCAATGGGTATGGTCGTAGATTTGGTGGGCTGGATGATGAATTTGATAATCTATAATTTATGTTGTTTTAGTGAAACCATTTGAAAAGATGACTCTTGCACAGCTAAAGGAAGCTGAAGATGAATTTGATGAAGAAGATATGCAGGCTGTTGAAACATATAGGTACAGTGATTCATTTGGGTTAATTATAAATTTCTTATGTAATTTAATTTCATGTTTTAATTAGAAAGAAGCGGTTACAGGAATGGAAAGCTCTTAAGAAAAAACAAAAATTTGGAGAATTAAGAGAAATTTCTGGAAATCAGTATGTGAATGAAGTCACAAATGCAGAAGAAGATGTGTGGGTTATAATTCATCTATACAGATCAAGGTAATTACCATAATATTTCAAAATGTTAATATGTTGTGATTCTCTCTTTTTATTTTTGATACAGGGTCTCACTGTGTTTCCCAAGCTGGAGTACAGTGACAATTGTAGCTCAATGCAGCTTTGAATGCTTGGGCTCAAGCAATGATCCTCCTGCCTCAGTCCTCCAAGTAGCTTGGACTACAGGTCTGCACCACCACATCTGGCCAGGTTTTAAAATTTTTTTGTAGAAATGGGGTATTGTTATGTCGCCCAGACCGGTCTCAAACTCCTGGCTTCAAGTGATCCTCCTGCCTCAGCCTCCCAGAGTATTGAGATTACAGGCGTGAACCACTGTGCCTGGCCTGCTGTCTCATTTTAATGACTCCGTGGGGGTAAACATTTAAAAGGACTTGCATTCTTCAGAGAAAAGTTATTTCCTGAAATCACACTTCCATATTACCTATACTATTTATTTGGTTAACCAGTTTGTAAATGCTGCTTGTAGATCTCACAAATAAGGATGAGAAACACGGACATTTATAAAACAAGGATCTGTTTGTGGTAAATATTATATACTGAAGTGGTTTACTGAATGTTTTTTCTGATCCTGTGTGGTTAGCAGAGTAGATATGGCTTCTAAGTAAAATTATCTAGCTTAATGGTTACTTCCAGATAAATTACTAGTTTTTAGAAATAATTTTTTAAAAATTCATAAAGAGGTTGAATGTGATTTAGTCTGCTTCAAATTGTTGTATGCTTTGATAGACTCAAAAAGAAGGATGTGGTTTCATAATACTTTAAGTAAACCTTCTCAGAAGGTTTTTCTGGGCCACTCTAAAGTAGTTACATATTAGTTTTCTGGACATTAAGAAAATACATTCCTGGGGCTGGGTGCGGTGGCTCATTGCCTGTAATCCCAGCACTTTGGGAGGCCGAGGCAGGCGGATCACTTGAGGTCAGGAGTTCAAGACCAGCCTGGCCAGCATGGTGAAACCCCATCTCTA